GTTTGAGATGACAAATATCCCAATTGCCCTGATTTAGTCGTTACACATTGTATGCATGTATCAAAGTATCACCTGCACCTGCAAATATGTGCAACTTCTATGTATCAATTTAACAAATTGGGGGAAAAAAAACCCAAACCAAACTCAAAGTGGAATAATGAAAACACTCCATAGGGAAGAGAGCTGTCCCTCAGAATCTTCAAGAAACCTTCGAAAGGTGGTCGACTGACATGGAGATGGACACGCGATAAATAACCACACGAACATTTCGACCCGGCTTTCCAGTCACACCTCCGAAGCAAGCTATGTCTCTGCGTCATTTCAGCTCCTCAGGGTACGAGCGAGCAGGCCGCCAGGGCCGCCGGGATAAAGCCCAAGCGGGATAAGCTCTAAGTCCCGACCCGCCCGCTTGACCCTCTACCACGGGGCCCGAGAGGACGCACAGAGGCGAGAAGGGACTTCTCCAGCCAAGTTCACCCCCTCCGTCATTAGCGCGGCCTGTTACTCAACCTCTGGTTCAGGTTTCCGAAGCGCCGCTGAAGACAAACCTGCGGACCCCACGCCCCTCCCCAGCACGGCCCTGGGGCGCGAGCTGGAGCAGCTCTTCGAGCTGCTTCTCCCACCCGGGCTCGCCCAGTCTGGAGGAGGAACAGCGCCCGCCCACCCCAAGGAGTTCCCATTTTCCTTGGGACTGAGGACACAAGGCAATAGACCCACGCGTTGGGTAGTGAAGCACAGGGCTAATGCGAAGTGAGCCCATGTCAGGGGTGGGAGTGCCAGTTCCACCCCTCCACGGCGGCCGAGGGACAAACACAAAGAAAGGAAGGGCCGGAGTTCCAGCCGTCACACTCACCAGCACAGCCAAACGCGATTCTGTTTGCGGAAACGGCGGCCCGCGCCACGCGTGTCTGCTTACGTCACTTCCGGAGGTGCGAGAGTCACGTGGAGACGGTCAGGCGAGAGTGCCGCGACGCACGTCCTCCGCGCCGGAACTACGAGTCCCGACGTGCCGCGCGCGGCATGCAGAAGCTTCACTGAGCGGGCACTGGAGGTCGCGAGCACGTTGCTAGTGGGCGCGGCTGGCGGGGCCGGGGGCGGCAGGGGGCTAGCGTCCGGCTGAGCCCGGCGGGTTCCTGCACGCGGACCCACGCTTTGTCGGGCTGCTCTGCTGAGTGACACCGCCGTGGCATCCGAGGAGCTGTGGTCCAGCCTGCGCGGCGGGAAGCGGCGGCGGCGGCTCCAGCGTCCTAAGAGGTAGCATGGGCCCAGGCCTCTGTGGGGCAGCGGGAGGGGTCTAGAGGGCACCTTCAACCCTGGGCGTGTGTCCGGGAGCTGACTCGCGGCGCGAACCCGGCAACTGCTCCGCGTGCGCCGCTCTTCGGGCTGTGGCAGTGTACGACTGCCAGACGGGTCGTCCACACTCGCCGACCCCACAGACCCCGGCGGCCGAGAGAGGTCCCCCCGCCCTTCCGGGTCGAGCCAGTGTCCTGGCAAATCTTGCTTTGGGACTGTTTTTCAGCCTCCTTTGCTGTAACCCTTCACCGTGTTCTCCCCCCTTCTTCCGAAGCCAGTTGAAGAGGGGCCCGGAAGCGCCCGCGTTCGGAATGGTTTTTAAAATTAGCAATTTCTTATTAGGGACTGGCAGACTGGTCCTTACCGCCGTGTTTGGGAAGCCACAAGAGGCCATTCTTACCTGTTAGATTCTGAGAAAAGGGACCGCCTATACCTCTTCTTGACAAATACCTAAGGATGCATTAGTCTGCGTTGGCTGAACTTGGCATGGTGTGGTTTGGGGGAGACAACACACTTTTTTTGGCCATCACCCCAGATTTCTACTGGGGAGTGAAAGCGCCTACTGTACTGAAACTCGAAAGCTCCATAGTTGAGGACTTTCAACCTGAGATCAGGGTCAAAACTACCTGTGGATAGATTATTGAAGCGTGTGCATATTAACGTCGTGCGTCAAGTCCCCACCTTCCAAGGTTGTAAAACTGATCAGATTTACAATCCGTCTTGAATTACTCTTTACCAAAATTGATCCATTTAAAACAGCTTTGAAAATGTGCTTTACCAGCCTTCCTTCTTGTCAGTAGGCACAGGTATATTAATGAATAGACCTGGCTTTGGGGAAGGCAGCATTTGCAGCGTTGTGCTTTCCAATCTAATCACTTCTAAATTGTGGGCATTAGCCCATTTGAGGTTACAAACTTTGAACCAAGAATGAGGCCTATTTTTCACAAATAAGGATGACCCATCAATTTCTGATGACTGCTTGTATTTGTTATTATATGAAATGAGGTAAGTTGAGAATTAATCTCATTACATGAATATACCTAATTTTTTTGAAAAATTGTCTTTGTAGAAGCTGAAACCTATCAACACTCTTCAAAATGCAATGGAATGTACCACGGACTGTATCTCGACTGGCACGCAGGACATGCTTGGAACCACATAATGCTGGTCTCTTTGGACACTGTCAAAATGTAAAGGGACCTTTACTTTTATACAATGCTGAATCCAAAGTGGTTTTGGTACAAGGCCCTCAAAAACAATGGTTGCATTTATCTGCTGCCCAGTGTGTTGCAAAGGAAAGGAGGCCATTGGATGCTCATCCACCCCAACCAGGAGTCCTTCGCCATAAGCAAGGGAAGCAACATGTTTCATTCAGGAGGGTTTTTTCATCCAGTGCCACAGCTCAGGGAACTCCGGAAAAAAAGGAAGAGCCTGATCCTTTGCAAGACAAATCTATTAGTCTTTATCAACGATTCAAGAAGACATTTAGACAGTATGGAAAAGTTCTGATTCCAGTGCATCTAATAACTTCTGGTGTTTGGTTTGGAACATTTTATTATGCAGCCTTGAAGTAAGTTTTTGCTTAGTTGAATGTCTTTCCCTTACATATGAAAATTACTTTTTTTTTTTTGTAGAGGAGTGAATGTCGTTCCTTTTCTAGAACTCATTGGGTTACCTGACAGTGTGGTAAGCATCCTGAAAAACTCCCAGAGTGGAAATGCCCTCACAGCATATGCCTTGTTTAAGGTGGGTACTGTAACAAACCCATTGCTCCTCAGTTTGATTTGCCTCTGTTTGCTTTTTGCTTAAGATTGCAACACCTGCTCGGTATACCGTGACTTTGGGAGGAACATCTGTCACTGTGAAGTATCTGCGCAGTCATGGCTACATGTCCACGCCGCCACCCGTCAAGGAGTATCTGCAGGACAGGATGGAAGAGACAAAGGAGCTTATCACAGAGAAAATGGAAGAAACAAAAGATAGACTCACTGAAAAGTTACAAGAAACCAAAGAAAAAGTTTCCTTTAAGAAAAAAGTGGAATAAGGTGCCTTATATAGCAGTATAGAAAATTCCTGCACTTTAACCCTTTGGAAACTATGGGCAAAGATACATGTGTCTGATTATTTTTTTGGTTAGTTGCCGAAATATACTAGTTCTCTGAGGGTTAAAGAAGTAAAATACCTTTTTAAAGTTAAATATCACTAGAAAAATCAGTGTTATTACAAGGGAAGAAATGAACCCAGTTTAAGAATTTGCCATCAGTAGCAGTATTAAGCAGTGGTTAATGTCTTAGAAGTCAGACTTCTTTTTCAAGGTCTTCAGAACCACACTTGATTTCTGTTTTGTTGCAGCTGTAATTGACACATACTAGGCAGCTGACTCCTTGAATATCCAGTGTGACCCATAAAATAGTCTGTTAATACCGGATCTTAATTTTTATGTTATTCATTAAGATTTTAACTATATTCAGTACGTAATTTGGAGACAAACTAGCATCATCAAAACTGCCTGTAAATAAGGTGTTTAGTCTTTCTATAAAAACAGAATAGAGCAGTTACCTACCAGTTAAAATATCTTATATGAAGAAAATAGAATAAAGATCCAGTCATATATGTAAATAAGATGTACTGATTGTACGTAAATGAAAAATGGACCCTTTAAAAATTATTTTTACCTGAAGCTTGTCATAATTTTTTTAAAGCAAATATATATATGGTGATGGTACTTTTCAAAGTGTGTATTAGTGGTGATCACCTCAAACATAAACCTCTGTTGTGAATCATTTGTGTCCTTTTCAACTGTCTTTCAGAGGAAAGGTAAAAAATCATTAAACCTTAAATTCATTGTTAAAATCAAATATTTGTCAGCAGTAACTCAAGCTCATGGTTCTCAAGCAGAAAAAGGTTTGGGAGACTAAAAATGGAGTCAGGTTTTCATGGAGACTGCTAACTCCTTGGGGTAGACATGGGCCTTGCCTCAGCAAACCAGTGCAATTTCCCAATGTCTTAGTTTCAGAATTCATGCTGATTTCATTATGGAGTAAAGTTTTAAATTGTGGCTGCTGCTTTTTGTCTTACATTGAAGGGAAATATCCTTGTTTGAGCATTCTACTTGATTTTTTTTTTTTTTTTTTTTTTTTTTGAGACGGAGCCTCCCTCTCTCTCTCCCAGACTGGAGTGCAATGGTACAATCTCGGCTCACTGCATCCTCTGCCTCCCAGGTTCAAGTGATCCTCCCGCCTCAGCTTTCCAAGTAGCTGGGAGTATAAGCGTGTGCCACCACACTCAGCTAATTTTTGTATTTTTAGTGGAGGTGGAGTTTCACCATGTTAGCCAGGCTAGTCTCCAACTCCTGACCTCAGCCTCCCGAGTAGCTGGGACTACAGGCGCCCACCACCACGCCCAGCTAATTTTTTTGTATTTTTAGTAGAGATGGGGTTTCACCATCTTAACAAAGCTATCATTAAATCATTTGCTTGTAATGAAATTCAGCCGTTGTCAGCTGTGAGCGTTGCGGGGCTGGTGGGGTGTGTTTGAGTATGTAAGTGTCTATTTCCTGTGCTCTAACAGTGACTATTTCAGTTCTAACCCTTCAATTGCTAATTGGATGAGGGAATGGCCTCTTAGATTGTCCTTGTTTTGACTTATCTGCTAAGGCGAGAGAATGTCTGGGTTTGCCACACAGTCCCGCAGGGACCCCTGCTCTTTGCCAGGATTTTTATATCAAGTACTTAGTTTGGCCAAATTTAGAGTATAGTTTAAAGGGGAAAAAAAGTTTGTATTTGATGAGTCTAATTACTATATTAGAATGCTTTTTAAATGAATATGCTGTGATTGGAATCTCTTCTTGGGGGCCGGGGAGAGTGCTGAGAGATGCAGCTGTGTCTCTGCTCTCTGCAGTCTTGGGCAGGCAGCACCGCTGTCTCCTGATACAGAGGGTTGAATGCACTGCTTCACATTGATGCCACATTTTCAAATCTAAACATGATTAACATGTTTTTTAAGTATTTATCAAATAATTCACATTTTTGCAGGTTTAAGTGCTGTTTTTTAAGATATTAAACATGTTCCTTGTTTCTTTTTTCTTTTTAACCACTGGAGACTATGTGAAAATCTTGTGTTATATGGAATTTTTCTAAAACAATTTCCTTTTACTTTTCATGTTGCATATTTTCCAGTGGGGATAAATTGGAGGTTCTTATTACTAATAATCCTGAAACTAAAATTTGCTTTTCCTGCATAGACATCTTTTGTTAGTCCATTTGAGTTTTGTTGCCATCCAGTTTCATGATCATGTTGTGTTAGTCTAATAGACAATGAGTTACTGCTTGAATGATATGAAATTCTCTAGTAAAAAATGCTCTGAAGATGTGAGAAGCTCTGTTGTATTACTTGGCACCAGGAATGTTACAAAAATGTTGTTGCTAGCATATTGCTAACCTAGTCCTTAAGTTTCAGGGATTCCTGTAATATGTTGAGTTTGGAGTATTAATAGCAGGCTAACAGAATACAGTACCAATATGCCAAGTTAAATAATTGAGAATATATACAGTATAGTTTGCTATGTATAATAGACCTCATTTCATTTACAGTACACCTCACACTTGGGATTAATTCACCTATAACCTCTGTGAACTGCGAGTGCTCGGCAGAAGCAGCCCTGTGTCTTACATGTCTACATTTATATTTATATTTATATTTATTTTTTTGAGACAGAGTCTCACTCTGTCACCCAGGCTAGAGTGCAGTGGCATGATCATAGCTCACTTGCGTCTTGAACTCCTGGCTCAAGTGATCCTCCCACCTCAGCCTGCTGAGTAGCTGGGACTACAGGTGCACACCACCATGCCTGGCTAAAGGCATGTCTGCATTTATGCGAGGTGTGTTGACCGGGTGGGGAGGGAGCTAGGACTGAGATTCGCCTGTGTAAAATGCACAAAAAGGGTTTGCTAAGCAAATTGATATTTGAAATGAAAGATGGATTAGGTGAGAGACTTAGTTTATTCAGGAATAAGAGCAAAACCAACCACATCAAAAAATGTATTTCACTGAGACAGCCTTTTGTACATACAGCAGGGTGCTGTTTACAGATTTCAAGAAAGGAGAAAAAGAATGCTTATACTGAGATTACCTACCTCCCAGTAGTGAAAATAATAAATTTATCCCTTGAAATATAATCGTGTGTTTATTTGTCACAGAATCTACACTT